TAGCAAAACTCTGTCTCAAACAAACAAACAAGACCGGACGCGGTGGTTCACGCCTGTAATCCCAGCACTTTGGGAGGCCGAGACGGGTGGATCACCTGAGATCAGGAGTTCGAGAGCAGCCTGACCAATATGGCAAAACCCCGTCTCTACTAAAAAATACAAACATTAGCCGGGCGTGGTGGTGGACACCTGTAATCCCAACTACTCGGGAGGCTAAGGCAGGAGAATCGGTTGAACCCGGGAGGCGGAGGTTGCAGTGAGCCAAGATCGTGCCACTGCACTCCAGTCTGGGCGACAGAGTGAGACTCCGTCTCAAACAAACAAACAAACCCTCCAAGAAATCCCTTCCCCTCTCTGGGCCTCAGTTTCCCTACTTGTGAAACAAATGGATGGCAATGGTAAGCTACGGAAGCATAGTCCTGGGCTAAACTCACAAGGGGGCCTGGTAAGTGACTATCATTAAATCAAACGAAGAGTAGGGAGAATAGGAAAGCAATTTAACAAACTGTGAAGGATTCTGTCTTGCTAAGTGGGTTGTAGTGGGCGCCTACAGTGTATGAGCGCTGTGCATGTGTGATATCATCCAATCCCCTAAACAATCTTTGAGGTGGCTGTGACTCAAGCTCACTTCACACCAGTAAAACAGAGGCCCGGAGAGGAGAATAACTCCAAGTGTGTCGGGCTCTAAAGCTGTACTCTCAGAAATGCTCCGTCTCTTCAGCTTTGAAATGACATCTCTGTCAAGGTCTCCCGCCGCCCAGTTCACTCCATGGGCCCAACGCTCACCAAAGGTTGCCCGAGTTTCTCTACAGAACTTGCCGACGCTTAGCCCGGGAGCGACCCAGAGAAATGCGCAGGCGCATCTCCTCGCCCTGAGCCCCGCCCACAGGGCGAAGATGTGTGCGTGGATAACTCCCAGAGCCCCGCCTGTGTGGCAACACGCAGGCGCAAGGTCGCGTGCCCTGCGCTGCAGGCTCTGATTGGTCGCCACGGGTAAGGGCACCGCCCAATGGGAGGTGTGGATAGTGAGGGGTCCCACACGCCTGGAGCCGAGGGTCTGTGTCAAGAGCGGCAGGGGCTGCAGGAGATAAGAGAAACGGGTGAGGGCGCCGCGCGGGGCTGGACTGGGAAGAGAACGCTGGGCGGACGGAGGGGGCGGAAGGAAAACTAAGGGGTCTGCAGGGATCGAAGAGCCTTGGGGCCTGCGCTAGGGCGGGAGCGGCGCGGGCTGGAAGGAGAGCACTCCTTCCTGTGTGCCCTGGGGCTCCTTTAGTGTGCGGGAGCCTACGCTGGAACTCGCCCACCACCCACTGCTGCGAGCTCTCACCCTGCCGAGGAGCTCAGTCTGGTAGGAGACAAGCGTTGTAAAGCGGGAAAGTTAGGCTGGGCTGAGTGGTGTTTCTCTCCTGCAGGCTGCCGTGGGGTGTGTGTAGGCTTCAGAGACATGGGATCACGGAAGACTGAAGCAGAAACAGTGGATTAAGACTTCCTGAGCGATAGCTGGTGAGTAGTGGGATGTGCAAGAGAATTCCACCTGTCTCACTGGCTCCTGCCCCTCTTTCTCCAGGCACTGCCTTCCCCACAATGGCAGAGGTGGTGGCTGAGGTGGCCGAGATGCCAACACAGATGTCACCAGGGGCAGTGGAGATGTCAACACCTATGTCGGCAGAGATGATGGAGATGTCAACAGAAGTGACTGAGATGACACCTGGGGAGGCCCTTGCCTCATCCCTCTTCTTCCAGCATCACCAGTTCATGTGCTCTGAGTGTGGCAGCCTCTATAACACACTGGAGGAAGTCCTCTCACACCAGGAGCAGCACATGCTTGCTGTCTCAGAGGAGGAGGCACTGACCACACAGAATGTTGGCCTGGAGCCGGAGCTGGTGCCGGGTGCTGAGGGGCCCTTCCAGTGTGGTGAATGCAGCCAGCTCATCCTCTCCCCTGGGGAGCTCCTGGCCCACCAGGATGCCCACCTCCGAGAGTCTGCAAACCAGATCCAATACCAGTGCTGGGACTGCCAGGAGCTGTTCCCCTCGCCCGAGCTGTGGGTGGCTCATCGAAAGGCCCAGCACCTTTCTGCTACGGTAGCTGAGCCACCAGTGCCACCTCCTTTGCCTCCCCCAACACCACTGCCTCCACCTTCTCCCCCATCCGAAGTCAAGATGGAGCCCTATGAGTGTCCTGAGTGCTCTACCCTCTGCGCCACCCCTGAGGAGTTCTTGGAGCATCAGGGCACCCACTTTGACTCCCTAGAGAAAGAGGAGCGCAATGGGTTGGAGGAGGAGGAAGAGGACGATGAGGAGGATGAAGAAGATGATGAAGAGATGGAGGATGAGGAGGCCATGGCAGAGGTCGGTGATGATGCTGTGGGAGGTGACGAGTCCACAGCTGGCTGGGCTCAGGGCTGCGGGGACTGTCCCCAGCACCAGCCCTCAGCAGGGGCTCGCCGGCAACACCGGCGGACGGCTCACAGCCCGGCATCTGCCACCCACCCCTTCCACTGCAGCCAGTGTCAGCGCAGTTTCAGCTCCGCCAACCGGCTGCAGGCTCATGGGCGGGCCCATGTTGGTGGCACACATGAGTGTACAACCTGCTCCAAGGTCTTCAAGAAAGCAGCATCGCTTGAGCAGCACTTGCGGCTGCATCGCGGGGAAGCCCGCTACCTCTGTGTAGACTGTGGCCGCGGCTTTGGCACAGAACTCACGTTGGTGGCTCACCGGCGGGCCCACACTGCCAACCCATTGCATCGCTGTCGTTGCGGCAAGACGTTCAGCAACATGACCAAGTTCCTCTACCACCGGCGCACTCACGCCGGCAAAAGCGGGGCACCTCCCACAGGAGCAACAGCTCCCCCAGCTCCAGCGGAGCCCACCCCTCCACCACCACCCCCTGCCCCACCTGCCCAGCTGCCCTGCCCACAGTGCTCCAAGTCCTTTGCCTCAGCTTCCCGGCTGTCCCGGCACCGGCGTGCAGTACACGGGCCCCCTGAACGGCGTCACCGCTGTGGGGTTTGTGGCAAGGGCTTCAAGAAGCTGATCCACGTGCGCAACCACCTGCGGACACACACGGGTGAGAGGCCCTTCCAGTGCCACTCATGTGGCAAGACCTTTGCTTCTTTGGCCAACCTCAGCCGCCACCAGCTGACCCATACGGGTGCACGTCCCTACCAATGCCTGGACTGTGGCAAGCGCTTCACACAGAGCTCCAACCTGCAGCAGCACCGGCGGTTGCACTTGCGGCCAGTCGCCTTTGCCCGCGCCCCCCGCCTCCCCATCACTGGTCTCTACAACAAGAGTCCCTACTACTGCGGGACTTGTGGCCGCTGGTTCCGCGCCATGGCGGGCTTGCGACTGCATCAGCGGGTCCATGCCCGAGCTCGGACTTTGACGCTACAGCCTCCCAGATCACCATCTCCTGCCCCACCCCCACCTCCAGAGCCTCAACAGACTATCATGTGCACAGAGCTGGGGGAGACCATCGCCATCATTGAGACATCCCAGCCACTGGCGCTTGAGGACACCCTGCAGCTGTGCCAGGCTGCACTGGGGGCCAGTGAAGCAGGCGGGCTCTTGCAGTTGGACACGGCCTTCGTGTGACGCAGCTGAAAAGCAACAACAAAAGGGTTTGGTTGCAACAGCCAGTGTGGGTACCTCTGGGGAGAGAGGACCTCCTCTGACAAACTGGTCTGGTACCCACCATGTGCCAGGATCCACCCTGGCCTCTTTTTACCCACTGACTCCCCAGAACAACCCTTCCAGGCTTCTCTTGTCATCTTTCTCTGCCTGAGGGGAAACTGAAGCTCTGAAATGCGATGTGATCTGTACCAGGTCACCCAGCTATGCTGCAAAGTGGGTTGGCCAAGGCCCTTTGCACTGCATCACCCTGGTGCCCAGCAACATCAGGTAACCTTCACTGAGCACCAAGCTTATGCCAGGTCTGTGCTGGCCACTCTCATATACCTCTTCAGATCCTCTGCTTGTACCCCCAGCCCTTGCCTTCCCTGGATTTTGGGCACCCAGGACTTTGCTCTGCCTGGTGGAGGGTACTTGATTTCTCTGGGCTTCCTTCATCTCAATTCTGACAGTGTGGAAGGAAATCTGTAGGTACCCAGGTCCTCAGCTCCAGACTGGGTGATGCTGGAGACCCAGGAGCAAGTCAGCACAGGCTCTGCCCACAGGAGGCATGCACAATCTGGTAGGAGAAACGCACAAGTACAGATAGCTTGCTCTCTGAGTGTGTCTCATTGATTCATTCAGCCTGTGTGTCCTAAAGCCTCCCTTCTCCCATACTGGGTGATGCTGGGGGCAGAGATGAGTCAGGCCTAAGGCTTCTCTGGGCTGTGATGGGGATGTGCAGGGACAGTGGGATCCCAGGAAACAGACCTCCATGGTGGGAGATCAGGAGTTAAGGACTTCCTAGAGAAGGTAGTCCCTGAAGGAAAAGTAGGAATCTGGCAGTGAAAGAGGAAAAGAACATTCCAGGCAGACAGCACTGCAAGAGGGTGAGCTCTTGGTGTATTTGGAGACCATCCAGTTATTCATCTGACTGCCTACCTGAGGCAAGCACCACACTTACCACTGTATGTGTACTATGATCCCAACAGGCTTGTGACATAGATTTCATATTATCCCTGTTGTATAGATTTTTAAAACTGGTGGCTGGGCGTGGTGGCTCACGCCTGTAATCCCAGCACTTTGGGAGGCCGAGGCGGGCAGATCACGAGGTCAGGAGATCGAGACCATCCTGGCTAACACGGTGAAACCCCGTCTCTACTAAAAATACAAAAAATTAGCCAGGAGTGGTGGCGGGCGCCTGTGGTGGCCAGCTACTCAGGAGGCTGAGGCAGGAGAATGGCGTGAACCCGGGAGGCGGAGCTTGCAGTGAGCCGAGATCGCGCCACTGCACTCCAGCCTGGGCGACAGAGTGAGACTCCCTCTCAAAAGAAAATAAAAATAAAAATAAACTGGCCAGGTGCGGTGGCTCACGCTTGCAATCCCAGTGCTTTGGGAGACTGAGGCAGGAGGATCACTTAAGGCCAGGAGTTCGAGACCAGCCTGGGCAACAGCAAGACCTCATCTCTACAAAACTTAAAAGTTAGCCAGGCCTGGTGGCACATGCCTGTAATCCGAGTGCTTTGGGAGGCTGAGGCAGGAGGATCACTCGAGCTCAAGAATTCAAGACCTGGGCAAGAGAGAGAGACTTTGTCTCTATTAAAAATAAAAATGATTGGCCGAGCATGGTGGTGCACACCAGTATTCCCAGCTACTCTGGAGGCTGAGGCGGAGGCAGGATTGCTTGATATGAGGGAGATTGAGGCTGCAGTGAGCTGTGTTCACACCACTGCACTCCAGTCTGGGCAACAGTGCAAGACCCTGTCACTTAAAAAAAAAAAAAAGGAAAAAAAAACTAAGGA